TATCAACTTGAATTGTATCTCCCAGAATTCCCACATGTTGTGGGAGGGATTCAGGGGGAGGTAATTGAATCATGGGTACGGGTTTTTCCCATGCTAATCTCATGATAGTGAATAAGTCTCATAAGATCTGATCAGTTTATCAGGGGATTCTACCTTTACTTTCTCCTCATTTTCTCTTGCCACCGCAGTGTAAGAAGTGCCTTTCACCTCCTGCCATGATTCTGAGGCCTCCCCAGCCATGTGGAACTGTAAGTCCAATTAAACCTCTTTTTCTTCCCAGTTGGGTATGCTTTTATCAGCAGCATGAAAACGGACTAATACATTTATGAGGAATATTTTTTATTAATTTCTGCTGGGTTTTAATTATTTGATTAAAGATACTAAGAGGAAGATATAAATAACTGCTGATTGAAATGTTTCATTCTGGAAATCAGAGTATTTCCCTTGTTTTCAACAAATTCTCAAAGCCTTCAAGCACTCTGGAAACTTTCTGCTATAGGAAGAAGATATTCCTCTTTTTATGATGGATGAAAAATAAATGGAATATAGCCACAAGATGAATAAGTAGCCCAATATATTTTCAGGTACCTATTAATATATCACAATTTGAATATGATTTTTCCCAAATCAATGGATAGTAGAGAGTACATATTTAAATAATTGTTTTTATTATCTTAGAATATGAGTAGCTCATTTACCTATGGCAAATTTTTAGTGTTATTCCCAAAACCTCTATAGAAACGAAGATTTAGAAATAGCTGTTTACTTGTGAAATACTTATCACTTTCTATTATAAAAGTATAAACTAGTTTATAGTCCATATTCAACGAGAACATTGAAAGATTAAAGTATGCTATTTTATTTTTGCTAGTCCTTTGTAGTTAATATGCTAAAACTGAGTAAGGGAAATACAGTGTTCACTCAGGTAAACTGTAGTTTACCTGAGTGAACATTGGCCTGCAGTTACATGTGAGGTCATTTATGATGAGCAAACAATGGATTAGGTAACAATGAGGAAAATTCTAGAAGTTTGAGTTTGTGTGCTTACTAGCAACCACTTTCAGCGTTTCTGCAAAGCTAGAGAAGGTATCTTCTAATTTAAATGTCTTTAAGAATTATCTATTGCGTAATATACTGTCAACAGGAGGTCAGTTTTAAAGGAATACTACTGATAGCCTGAAAGACTGTGGAAAAGAAATTATTTTTCCCCCTTACACACTGATAGTTCTTGTATTTGCATTCCTGAAATTCATATATATTTTTCAAAAAAAAAAAACCATTGGATTAGCAGCAAGAGAGTTGAAAATGGCAGAAGTTGGGAATGACTGCTATTTCTTTTTTAATTCCACATGCATAAAGGTAAATATTGTACAATTGACAGTACTTCACATGAGCTTTCTACACTGTTTACTTTTTCTTTTAGGGTTCCCAGTGCCGATTCCGACACTGTGAAGAGGCCCTTGGCAGTGACACTGTGTGCTCATTATGGAGAGAGAGGAAATGTTTAGATCCACTTTGCAGATTTAGACACATGGAAATGCAGGTAGAATTACTTGGCGTCATCATTTTTGTCAACATTACATTTCCCCCAATCTCCTTTTATCTAGCAAAACTGCAGCATTTCATGCTTCTGGGAAACTCAGCCTCTTGGTTGTGTGAAGATCAGCTGTATCTTTTATCACAGCAAACCTCGAAATATCAATGGATTATTTTTGCCACCAAGTAGCAGTGAGTACATTTTTTGAATAACATAGACTTACGAACAGACTGAAATGTTGCATTTTCTCTGCAGATATCACACTACAGAAAGAAATTCAGGAAGGAATTCCACTCCAGTCCCAGAGTCAAGAACCTCTGAAACCTCAGGAAAATATATCACGACCCATCCACCATCCTTTAGTTTTAAAAACTAATTTTGAGGAAGAAGAGGAAGTAGATGAACAAAATGGTTAGTAGAACTTTTTTCAGGTTTACAATACAACAATTTAATTTAAAAAATCTATATCCTATAGATGCTTCTAGTTTATGGACAAAGACCCCTGAAGAAATTGAAGAAAAAAGAGCAATAAAGGAGATGTGTTATAAATCTGGTAAGAAATCAAACATTTTTGTATTTTCTAATTACTAACCATTACTTTTCTTATGGTTGATTAGGGGAATACTACAGATTTCATACTCCTCCAGATATTTTGTCATCAAAAAGCATGACACCTACAGCAGAAAAACAGTTAGAAAAGCCTTTGGAAAATGGCAGTGAATTGCAAGAAGGTAAGAAATGAAAAGGCAGCATTCATAGTGATCTGGGGTGACTTTTTTTTCTTCTTATTTCTAGGAGATAGTCTTACAGTTCCGACAAAACTTAGCCAATATGAAAGGCAAGGTGAAATAAAAACATCATTGCATGGGAAACCAAAGACTGACATTGCTGCTTTTGAAAATGGAGGTGAGTTAATTTATTACTGATTGACCCTGAATTTGTTGCCACTGACAGTAAGGTTTTGTCATAGGAGGTGACTGTTATGTTCCACAGAGGGTCATATTTCTTGGAGTCGATGAAAGTGAAGCTTTAACTGAAGAGAAAGAAATCACCATATCAAAATGTTCAAATACTAAAGGTAATGAATATTATATAATTTTGATTCATTTGTAAAAAATTGTAAAATTTGTATCTTTTCTAAGTGAATGATGTCCAGCCAGTGAAGAAGCCTCATTTTAAAGGTGTGAAGAAAAGAAAATGGATTTATGATGAACCACAGAACTTTCCTAACTCTGGAATGCAGAGAGGTAAGGTGTCTATATATTTGATATTTCTAAATTATTCCTCACTCCCTCCCACCTTTCTTTACAGCAGTACAGGCCCCAAGACCCCAAAATAAAATGAGTTATCACCGCAATAATAAAAATCGAAATGCGGAGAATGCATCCTATATCCACGTTCAAAGAGATGCTGTCAGGACTGTCGCGTTGAATGCACCTTCCCGCAGCAGGCCCACGCATGGGTCCTACAATAAAGTCCATGCTAACAGGGAACCCAAACCCAACCTCAGTCCAGGTGAGGTCCTTTGTTGATGTGGTTTACTCTTGTCTGTGGTTTGCATTCCCATGGAATTTCTTGACAGCTTGGCTAAACTTCACTACTACTTACTCCCCTCTTCTTTACCCTGGCCATCACCACCATAGAAACTAGTGAGAGGATTTCTTCCATGTGCAGTCCTGCACATGATTTAAAGGATATGGAAGAAAACTCATGTTGTGTGCAGATGACTTCAGATTGCACCTCCCTAGAGTTTTTTTCTCAGAGCACTGCACTTTGTTCCTCCAGGACAGCTTCATGTCACTCAGGAGGACTGTTTTTGAATGGCTGACATTTTCTTGTTCCACTAACTGCATTGTTCAATTTTCACTGTCAGGCTAGTGCCTTGACTTTTCTGTAGGCCTTCATGATTATTTTCTGAAAGGGTTGGTTTGGGGATTAACTGCCATATTTTTGACAACCTCTCATCTCTCTCACCATGGATAGATTGCTTCTAAATCATTTCATCATGTAATAGGCAAAGTCATAGTATATGTCAGGAAGTACAAGGTTACAGGGGAGAAGAGAACCGAATCTCTTTATCTCTTTTTCTTCCTATGTCTCAGATGGATTTTGTTCTTTTGAAGTTGGGTTTCAGTTCTCTAAACTTAACAAAATGCTGCTCAATTCTATATGATTTCATGTTTGTATTTTTCTAAGTTCACGGTTTAGTTAGTGGAGTTCTGAATATTTTGAACTTATGGAAACATAAGACTATATCTTTCTAAGTTTCTTTTATAATTTAATAAATTTTTTAAAATTATGAGTACACAGTAGGTATATATATTTCTTTTACAATTTAAATATACATTAGCTTATTTAAATTATTTTTCTTTTTGCTTTAAAATAGAATGATATATGGATGTGTATTTGTAAATAAGGATATTCTTAGGTGAAACGTGCTTTTAATTTTATTTATTACTATTATCTTATTTACTGATATTGTTATTGTTATTATCATTTTACTGCAACTGGATGTCTGTGAAGAATACAATGAGTACTAGAAGAGCTGCCAATGTCTAGGTTTGTGTGAAGGTGCCAGAATTCATACTCTATATTGCTTTTGCACCATTAGTGCAAATGTCAACACAAGAGAAATGCAAATTATTGGTATTACGGATCATGCTTTGAGAACACAGCTGCATAGTAATATTTGAAAACACAAATATAACATTGTTAGACAGTAGCAGAAATGTAGATATGTCAGAGAAAAATAAGTATTTAAGGACCAGGTGAGGATATAAATGCTTCGGCTATCTGGGGCAGTGAGGTCGGTATTGCATCACACCAATTACTGCGAACATGGAAGTCACTTCATGGAAGGACATGGGACTTGGGCTGTACCTCATAGTTTCACAGTTTTTAAATAAAAGCTCTAATAAACATTAGCAGAATTTATGCAAAACTATGATGAAGTGATGCAGTCAAAATTTTTATTACATTTAGATATCATACCCTCCTGTAGCTTACCCTTATTTGAAGCATTGAACAGCCAATTAAGAATCTGTCACCATGCAACCTACTCATCTGACAAAGGGCTAATATCCAGAATCTACAGTGAACTCCAACAAATTTACAAGAAACAAACAAACAACCCCATCAAAAAGTGGGCAAAGTATATGAACAGACACTTCTCAAAAGAAGACATTTATGCATCCAAAAGACACATGAAAAAATGCTCATCATCACTGGCCATCAGAGAAATGCAAATCAAAACCACAACGAGATACCATCTCACACCAGTTAGAATGGCAATCATTAAAAAGTCAGGAAACAACAGGTGCTGGAGAGGATGTGGAGAAATAGGAACACTTTTACACTGTTGGTGGGACTGTAAACTAGTTCAACCATTGTGGAAGTCAGTGTGGCGATTCCTCAGGGATCTAGAACTAGAAATACCATTTGACCCAGCCATCCCATTACTGGGTATATACCAAAGGACTATAAATCATGCTGTTATAAAGACACATGCACACGTATGTTTATTGTGGCACTATTCACAATAGCAAAGACTTGGAACCGACCCAAATGTCCAACAATGATAGACTGGATTAAGAAAATGTGGCACATATACACCATGGAATACTATGCAGCCATAAAAAATGATGAGTTCATGTCCTTTGTAGGGACATGGATGAAACTGGAAATCATCATTCTCAGTAAACTATCGCAAGGACAAAAAACCAAACACCGCATGTTCTCACTCATAGATGGGAATTGAACAATGAGAACACATGGACACAGGAAGGGGAACACCACACTCTGGGGACTGTTGTGGGGTGGGGGAAGGGGGAGGGATAGCATTAGGAGATATCCCAATGCTAAATGACGAGTTAATGGGTGCAGCACACCAGCATGGCACATGTATACATATGTAACTAACCTGCACATTGTGCACATGTACCCTAAAACTTAAAGTATAATAATAATAAAAAAAACAAAAAAAAACATGCTCACTTATAACTTAAAT